TGTAAGCAGTGGTTCTTACTGAAAAACAGACCCTGTTCTCTCGGGCTCACTTCTTCCTCCGTGTGAACCACTAATAGGAGGGGACCGAAGGCTGAGGCCAGGCCACCTGGAAGCCCACAACGCTGCTAGTAGCAGCGACAGCAGTAACAGCAACTCACCACTGTAAAATCCTCAGTGCGTTTCCATGTGCTTTCCCTGTCATCTAAATGCTTCTCTTCAGCGGCCTAAGGTGGCCCTTCTTTTTCCCCGAGTTCAGGGAAACACCTCCCTTCTTTCAGAATGTGAGAAAAAAATGGGATTTTCCTGGGGCTGAGAGTGGGGATTCCCTTTCCAGAAACGTGCAATTTTTTCATCCCGCCCACCTGGACTGAAGGCAATCAAAGCGAGGGAGCTCGTGGCATAGTGGAACACTCCAAGCACCCTGGCCCCCCTCCTCCCAGAGAAGGGTCTGGAGCCCCGCAATCCGCTAATTAGCTCGCCCCCATTGGTTGTCCCCAAGGCACCCCCGTGCCGTCACTGTGCTATGCTAATGAGGGGGAGTCTCATTGGCTGGGCCTCCAGCTCCATCTCCACAGGGAGATTGCGGGGAGAGCCGGGTTGGCCGCGTCTGGGGCCGAAACCCACCGCCCCCGATTCCCGCCAGCTCAGGGCTGTGCCGGATGCAAGCCCGCCCGAGGGAACAGTAGCCGGGAGGCTGCCCTCTGGGAGGATCTGGCAACTGCCTTTAAGGAAAGTGCTTCACCATCAAGCGGCGCTCACTCCCACCCCTCTCCCCTCTTTCTAGGCACCGCGCGTCTTTTTCGGCGAAGTAACTTTTTATACCCGCCTCCCCCTAGTCCTGGGGACCAGAGGCGGTGCCGAGCCTGGGGGCGGTTCCTTGGCAGCGTTGATTCTTGTCAGAGCCAGACTTTTGCTCCTGGGTTGGGTTTGCATCATCCCCATTACACCCTCGGGAAAGAGGAGCCAGCCCCCTTTCAAGCCTTAGCTTCCGGCTCCAAGCGGACCCCCTCCCCCTCCCTGTCCCCTTCCCCTTCTCCCATCCCTCTCTCGGCCACAGCGTCTTGTTAGTCCTCTCCCTGTACTCCGCAATATTTTCTTTCTTTCTCCCTCCTCTCCTCCATTTGTTGTTTGATGTTTCCCACTCTTTGAGGAAGGATGGTTGATTTGGAGAGCGAAGTGCCCCCTCTGCCTCCCAGGTACAGGTTTCGAGATTTGCTGCTAGGGGACCAAGGATGGCAAAACGACGACAGGTGAGTGGTGTGGTGGAGGATTGTTCTGTAAATACATTTACATGTTTTTATTTTCTGTTTGCAGGGTACAAGTTGAATTCTATATGAATGAAAATACATTTAAAGAAAGACTAAAATTATTTTTCATAAAAAACCAGAGATCAAGTAAGTTATTCATTTCATTCCCCTCTGTTCGTATGAAAATCAAACTTTTATCATTTGTTTAAAGGTCTAAGGATACGCCTGTTCAATTTTTCTCTCAAATTACTAAGCTGCTTATTATACATAATCCGAGTACTACTAGAAAACCCTTCACAAGGAAATGAATGGTAAGGTACCTTTTTCTGACCTTCAACAATATAAAAAACTAACTTATTATTATTCTTTTTATAGGTCTCATATCTTTTGGGTGAACAGAAGTCTACCTTTGTGGGGCTTACAGGTTATGTACAATTTTGTTTTATCCCTATATCTGTTTTCTCATTAAGTTACAATTTATCTTTCAGGTTTCAGTGGCATTGATAAGTCTGTTTGAAACAATATTACTTGGTTATCTTAGTTATAAGGTAAGTTATTTTAATTAGCAGTTTCCCGCTGAGACTTTCGTTTTTATTCATTCTTTCTTGGAAGGGAAACATCTGGGAACAGATTTTACGAATACCCTTCATCTTGGAAATAATTAATGCAGTTCCCTTCATTATCTCAGTAAGTCCTAAAAGAACCTTAAAAAAACACTTAAAGTCTAGTTTTGTTTTGTTTTGTTTTCCAGATATTCTGGCCTTCCTTAAGGAATCTATTTGTCCCAGTCTTTCTGAACTGTTGGCTTGCCAAACATGCCTTGGAAAATATGATTGTAAGTATAGAATTAAAGTGCAAATATGAAAAAAATTTACAACTTTTTTTCTGTATTATTTTAGAATGATCTACACAGAGCCATTCAGCGTACACAGTCTGCAATGTTTAATCAAGTTTTGATTTTAATATCTACATTACTATGCCTTATCTTCACCTGGTAAGATTGTACATATCAGAATTTGTGTTATGGATTTAATTGTAATGCATATTTGTTTCTTTAGCATTTGTGGGATCCAACATCTGGAACGAATAGGAAAGAAGCTGAATCTCTTTGACTCCCTTTATTTCTGCATTGTGACGTTTTCTACTGTGGGCTTCGGGGATGTCACTCCTGAAACATGGTCCTCCAAGCTTTTTGTAGTTGCTATGATTTGTGTTGCTCTTGTGGTTCTACCCATACAGGTAAACAAAACCATCTTATATTGCATAGAAATTTTTTCATTCACATGTGGAAAATATATTACAGTTTGAACAGCTGGCTTATTTGTGGATGGAGAGACAAAAGTCAGGAGGAAACTATAGTCGACATAGAGCTCAAACTGAAAAGCATGTCGTCCTGTGTGTCAGCTCACTGAAGATTGATTTACTTATGGATTTTTTAAATGAATTCTATGCTCATCCTAGGCTCCAGGTACATTTGGCTTATATTATGTGCTATACTGGTTCTATTCCATTGCCCATTTTGTTTTGAATAGGATTATTATGTGGTGATTTTGTGTCCTACTGAAATGGATGTACAGGTTCGAAGGGTACTGCAGATTCCAATGTGGTCCCAACGAGTTATCTACCTTCAAGGTTCAGCCCTTAAAGATCAAGACCTATTGAGAGCAAAGTAGGTATCCCTGCCTTTCATCTTGCAGCTTATGTGATTATTTTGTTTTTCCATCTGTATTTAGGATGGATGACGCTGAGGCCTGTTTTATTCTCAGTAGCCGTTGTGAAGTGGATAGGACATCATCTGTAAGTTTCTAAAATCTTTTTTAGTAAGTTGTATGCTATGATGTTTTTATTTTGATCACTTCAGGATCACCAAACAATTTTGAGAGCATGGGCTGTGAAAGATTTTGCTCCAAATTGTCCTTTGTATGTCCAGATATTAAAGCCTGAAAATAAATTTCACATCAAATTTGCTGGTAAGTTTTTATCTTGCATGAGATCCATTGAATTATTCTAATTTACCTATTTTATTTCAAACAGATCATGTTGTTTGTGAAGAAGAGTTTAAATACGCCATGTTAGCTTTAAACTGTATATGCCCAGCAACATCTACACTTATTACACTACTGGTTCATACCTCTAGAGGGCAGTAAGTATATTTTTTCTTTAAGTTAACCTTTTTGTGTGTGTATGTGTGTGTGCCTGTGTTGCAGAGAAGGCCAGCAATCGCCAGAACAATGGCAGAAGATGTACGGTAGATGCTCCGGGAATGAAGTCTACCACATTGTTTTGGAAGAAAGTACATTTTTTGCTGAATATGAAGGAAAGAGTTTTACATATGCCTCTTTCCATGCACACAAAAAGTATGTTTCTGCCTCAGAGAAAAATTAAAATATTCTTACAAACTCTCTTTTTTTTTAAATTAAGGTTTGGCGTCTGCTTGATTGGTGTTAGGAGGGAGGATAATAAAAACATTTTGCTGAATCCAGGTCCTCGATACATTATGAATTCTACAGACATATGCTTTTATATTAATATTACCAAAGAAGAGAATTCAGCATTTAAAAACCAAGACCAGCAGAGAAAAAGCAATGTGTCCAGGTCGTTTTATCATGGACCTTCCAGATTACCTGTACATAGCATAATTGCCAGCATGGGTAAGTATAAACAAATTTGAAATATCATTAATCCTTGATAAATTTTCATGTTTTATTGTTTTAGGTACTGTGGCTATAGACTTGCAAGATACAAGCTGTAGATCAGCAAGTGGCCCTACCCTGTCTCTTCCTACAGAGGGAAGCAAAGAAATAAGAAGACCTAGCATTGCTCCTGTTTTAGAGGTTGCAGATACATCATCGATTCAAACATGTGATCTTCTAAGTGACCAATCAGAAGATGAAACTACACCAGATGAAGAAATGTCTTCAAACTTAGAGTATGTTCAGATACTCTAAGGTGTAAGATTACATCCAAGGGTAATATTTTGTATTATTTTACAGGTATGCTAAAGGTTACCCACCTTATTCTCCATATATAGGAAGTTCACCCACTTTTTGTCATCTCCTTCATGAAAAAGTACCATTTTGCTGCTTAAGATTAGACAAGGTAAGTACTTGTTGATGCTTTTTTGTTTACAATGGCATTTCAATGTATACTTTCTCTTCTCTAGAGTTGCCAACATAACTACTATGAGGATGCAAAAGCCTATGGATTCAAAAATAAACTAATTATAGTTGCAGCTGAAACAGCTGGAAATGGATTATATAACTTTATTGTTCCTCTCAGGGCATATTATAGACCAAAGAAAGAACTTAATCCCATAGTACTGCTATTGGATAACCCGTAAGTATATTTTAAGATACACAAACAAGATAGTGTTTCATTTTGTAACCCATCTACTACTTAGGCCAGATATGCATTTTCTGGATGCAATCTGTTGGTTTCCAATGGTTTACTACATGGTGGGCTCTATTGACAAGTAGGTGACAAAATCTTTGGCACACTAACTAGTGTTTGTTTTTCTCTGTTGATTTTTATCAAAGCCTAGATGACTTACTCAGGTGTGGAGTGACTTTTGCTGCTAATATGGTGGTTGTGGATAAAGAGAGCACCATGAGTGCCGAGGAAGACTACATGGCAGATGCCAAAACCATTGTGAACGTGCAGACACTCTTCAGGTAAGTGGCTGAATCATCCAACCTTGCCACTTTAGTGTAATGCAAATGTTCTTTTGAAATGTAGGTTGTTTTCCAGTCTCAGTATTATCACAGAGCTAACTCACCCCGCCAACATGAGATTCATGCAATTCAGAGCCAAAGACTGTTACTCTCTTGCTCTTTCAAAACTGGAAAAGGTAAGACCCCACATTATCAAGTAAATTAGATTCATCTCATTCCATATGGTATTGATGGACACAGATTAAAGGAAACAAAATTTCTGCCAGAAACACATTCCTTCTTCCAAGAAAGGCACATGTTCATGATAATAAAACAAATGGAAAAGTAGGTAAGACCAAACATTTAAAAGTGTCTGAAATCTTTAATGATTTAAATGTCATTGGTATTCTTTTAGATACTTATATAAGTATTTGTTAGGAAAAAAATATCATCAGTAAAACTTCAATTGAATTCAGAATTCTACTAGAAAAGAAATATGATAAATTTAACAAAAAGGAATCATAGTGTATGTTTATACTAGCAACAATAGCAGAAACATTTATTGTAAAACCCAATAACTAGACATAGTAAAGTAAAAAAGCTTTGCATATTGTGACATTACAATTCTTCACATTCTCAAACCTCTGTTAAATAACCAAAGTGACAAAATAGAGGTATTGAGTGAACCTCGAACGTTTGTTTCTTGTTTCTGGCATATGAATGTTCTAAGCATTAAACTATGCAATAAATTGTCTTTTGATGTAGGCCGCTAACATAAGTAGAAAAAATTTATTTATTTTTCCAATCAAATGTCACTGACTGTGTGCCAGGCATTGTGTTAGGCATTGTGTAAGTAACAGAAAGCAAAATCATGGTCTCTGCCCTCTTGGAACATAGGATCTAGCTGAGATAGATTATTAATAAATTAAAAACATAAACAAGGTGTAATAGGTTTCAAAAAAGCTATGAAAGTTTTAACAGGTTATATTCAAGAGTAACTGCAGAAAGACAGGTTTTAAGTAAGGTGATAAGGAAATACCTCTTTGGGGAGGTAATATTTTAGCTGCAATGATAACACCAGCCTAGTCCAGTAAAAGCCTGGGAAGTAGCATTATAGGAAGGATAAAAAAATACAAAGTTCTTGAGGTAATATATAATTTAGCATATTCAAACAACTGATAATAAAAATATCTTTTTAAGTACTTACTATATACAGTAATTTTAGAGGTTTTATTATGTTTATTTTTTGTAATCACAGTGGGATGTAGATGTCAATATGAATCCCAATTCACAGTTATAAAACTGAGGAACAGAGAGCTTAAGTAACTTGTAAAAGATCATACAATTAGTAAGCGGAAACACTTGACTGAAACTATTGTATGTGGTTTCAGAATCCAAGCTCCAAACCATTGTATGTTGTATTGCCTGTATGATCCATATTTTTGGCAGGTGGACCTGTCCACTGGCATCAAAACCCAAGTCCAAATCAACTTGTGATCTGATCTTCCTCCACACTTTCTATTTTACAGAAGGTGCAATCATCTGCCTCATTATCTAGAGACCTGTGTATCATCCTCATCTTCTCTCTACTTTAGTACCAAATTCAATCATCATATCCTCTTAAAATTGAATGTCTAAATGCATTCTGAATAAGATCTGTTTCTGCAAATACCACAGTAGAATGTACATTCGTCTTTCACTAGGATTGCTGCATTAACACTATAGTTTATCTTGCTCAATTTTCCCATGCCACCTCCTCATTCACAAGCCATTTTCCACATTGTCATCAAAGTGAGCATCCTAAAAACATAATCGTATCACTCCTCCTCTTAAAAACACTTTAGTTTTTCCCCATTGCCTGTAAGATGAAATTCAAAATACTTAACATGGTTTCAAAGTAGGGTAACCATATGTCCTGTTATTTCTTAGACAATCTCAACTTATATCATTATTTTTCAGTGTAATTCTTAACTGCATCCCCATTACCTTAAAACATATCTTGGTACTTTAAGACCTAGTCCAAACTTATTGCTCTAGTCTCATTTCTGACCTCTCCATTCAACCCATATACTTAAACTCTATGCTATTGGATTGTTTGTAGTTCCTGAAGTCTCTCAAGCGTTTTATTTTTTTATTTTTTATTTATTTATTTTTTTTTACTTCCACTAGAGAACATGCTGGACATTCTGCTTATAGCTTTCAACTTAACACTCACTCTTCCCAAATTTCTACTCAATTTTAGGTCTCAACTTAGACATCACCTCTAATTCAGCTCTCTGGCTTTTCTACTAAAAGAATAAGCTAGGTGCCCTTCCTAAGTATGTATTACTGCCTAATTATTACATATATTCACCCAAGTGTTTTTGCCTATTTTGCTATTGTTACCATTCACAGCAGTGTAAGTTCTTGCAGACAAGGAAAATATCCCTGTTTGTTTAACTAGCTCCTGGCCCATATTCAACACATAATACTTCTATTAACTGATAAGATACTGTTAGTTCTATATAGGAGCTCTGTATTCCTAGCACTGAGGATGATTGATGCCCTACACAAAGTACGTTCTCAACGCATATTTATTAAGTGACTACTTTAATGCACAAATGAATACATTGGTGTTTGGGGACTTTAATAGTGAATGGAATTAATTTTAATTAGCGTTGCTGTTTAAGGTGGTATCAATAGGATTCAGATGTGTGGAGATGGGAAGAGTTCATTTCCTATAGGAATAAGCACTGTAGGTTAAAAAACTGTTCTGTATTTGAAAAATATAGTGTGTGAAATGGTAATGTAATTGAACCAAGGAATGTTTGTTTGTTTGTTTGTTTGTTTGTTTGTTTGTTTTGAAGAGTAAATGTAACATCAAATTCTCAGGCGTTCCAGCACTTTATTCTGGCTACTCCCTTTAATTTGGGTCTAACATATCATGGCTTGGTCTTCTCCAGGATACTTGTTACACCTCGAGAACTAGGTTTGTCCTCAAATTCACGGGAAAACCTAGCTGTATCACAATAAGAACAGCTAACTCCAGTCATCTGCAAGCCACTCACATGAGCTGTTCAAGTTAAGCACTCTTCACACCTAGGTTTATAAATTAGAGAATATATTAGGATTTCATAGACATAGACAAAAATGTGGAACCGCTTTCCTATCCTTTGCCTTACCTTCTCCCTGTATCTCAAGTGAAGACGCTCTTATAGTGATAGTCATCTCAACTAGACAGACACTATAGATACACGTGAGATGGGAGGCTTCCCTTCCACGAGAACCCACACATTTATTACATTAGAAACAGGAGCTTGCTTCTGTTGCCTCAAGAAGTGAAGGTTGATTTCTTATTTTCTGTATCTTATTCTGATTTCTTATTTTCAGCTGTATCAGTCTTCCTAGTAAAGGGAATTTGTCAACAAAAGAAACTAGAATTTTTGAGGTTACCATTTGTTAAATAGAAGCTTAACTTACATTCTCAAGAAACTCTTCTAAACTTAAACAAATTTGACATTTGCTCTCTTACCTTCATTTATTAAAGGAAAAAAAAATTGCAACAGAATTTTTAAAAAGAAACCCTCATACACCATATCACCCCCCAACTCGTAAGCATTCAAACATACATAAACAACGTGTGTGTGTGTGTGTGTGTGTGTGTATGTGTGTGTGTGTGTGTGTGATATACAGAAGATTAGTTGCAAACTGATATACCAGATGCAATTTATCAGTTAGGTGGAGAAATGAAACTAAGATGATGGACAGCTAGAGACTACTGGATGTACAAAGCCTGTTTTAGTCTGTTAGGGCTACTAGAACAAAGTACTGTAGACTGGGTGGCTTATAGACACCAGATATTAATTTCTCACTGTCTGAAGGCTGGGAATTCCACATTCAAGGTGCTGGGAGATTTGGTGTCTGGTGAGGGCCCATTTCCTAGTTCATAGATGGTACATGGTAGAAGGGGCAAAGAGTTTCTCTTTTTTAAAAAGGCAATTGCATTCATGAGGGTTCCACCTCCATGAACTAATCACCTCCCAAAGGCTTCACTTCCTAATACTATTACCTTGGGGATTAGGATTTCAATGTATGAATTTTGAGGGGACACAAACATTCAGACCATAACAGGTGCCTACCTCCCTATTTTTTTGTTCTCACCCATGAGAATATTTAAAAGCAGGTCTTCTTTACAGTGTTCAGTGTTATGGTACATCGTGTGACGTTAGTTTTTTTTTCACATTTTTTTCAATGATTTTTATTTGTTTCCATTATGATGTCTCTTCTTGTATGAAGAGTAAATACATGCTTAATGTACAAAAAATGTTGATCTTTCTTCACTATTGGGTGTTTTAACTGAGAAAATGTGGTTAGCAAAACGAAAGGGCAGTTTAAAAAATATGATTATCAGTGAAGTAATGACACATTTATAGCTAAGAACCATATGATGAGAACTTTTTACGTATGTCAACACAATTTACTGAGGCAGAAATGCATAAAATGTGGAATGCTCACAAATTTTTCTATCTCAAATTTCTGAACAGAAAGAACGGGAGAGAGGCTCTAACTTGGC